TGTATACAGCCTTTGTAGCTTCCTAATCACCGGCTTTTATTTTTGCTATGAATTCTTTGTCATGGGAATCCTGCAGTTGCAGGGCAGGAACCTACCGTGTTAGTCTGGGATGTTGCTTCTCTGGTACTGTTCCATATGTTTAAGGAAATGTCTTAATACTTCGGGGCACTCCTTTATCTAAATAACTGCTGTTCTTTGCATTATTGCGCCTGAAGTCCTTTGTGGACTCTGAAAGCTTAATCCATGTGAATATGGAAAAGCATCTGCAGGATCTAAGCCTGCTGGAATTAGGCTTTTCATCCTGACATACCTAAAGGAAGATGAGATATTCAGATGCAGCCGCTTCCCAGTTCTGCTTTGCAGTGTAAGGTTTAGTCACCCATCCTCCTGTTCCTGTGACCTCTGTTGCAGTCACTTTAAATCCCAGATTACACACGCCCTTCCCTGGCACTCCCCGGCCCCCCGGCAGCATGAGCCCATCTGTGTTTCACAGTAATAAGGTAAAGAATGCATTTGGGCTTGAGCTCGGAAACCTGTTTGATTCACAACCAAAGAGTCGTCTCAAAGCCAGATCTCAGTATTATCAAAGCATCAGGTTTCAGAGCTGGCCCTTTTTTGGGCTAGGCATCCATGGCCTAGGATCACGTGTGGACCTTTTTCTGTTTATCCATGTTTAATTTGTGTTTAGCTGTGCCATGGATTAACGTTTCATCACGGTGGATTAAGAGTGGACTGACATTGAAGCAGCCTTATTTTGCTTCTGTTACCTCTCAGGAATCAGTGGCAGGGGTGGGAACAGCCCCTTCCAGAGGGGGAGGCAGGGTTCATCCTAAAAGTACCCTGGTGCTTGGAAGAGGGAGTATAAACCTGAGCGTCAGTGTGGAAGTAAATCCCAGTTGCAGCTTGGGAGGGCTGGATAGAGCAAGCCACCGGCTTCATCAGTCTAACGAGATGTCACATGGAACAAAGCTTTAGGGTTTTATTTAGCTCCTAATCCGCATGCTGAGAGAGCCCTGGTCCATGTGAGCACACCAGCCAGGAAGGGGGACCTGGCAGGCTGGGGACAGCCTCCTCTCCGGGACTGAGCTGTAAGGAACAGACCTCTCTGGCTATCGTTGGGGAGTGAGGCAAAGTTACCGTGAGTCTTATGTTTTGTCTGCTAAGGTTTCGGAGGATTAATAATTCAGGCCATGCTTTGAAACAGAAAACCCCCAGTTGGTTGTCCCTGCCGTCTCGGAAGGGTTAGCACACAGCCAGGTCTGTTTTTGATGTATGTAATTGAAGATTTATAAAGAAAAGCTTCTCCTCTGCCTCATCCGCAGTCATTTTTTTTCCAATGCCAGTTCCCAGCAGGCATATAAATATTGGTCGTTCTCAGAGCTGGGATGCTGCTGGGTGGTACGAGGGCCCCTGGGAGAACGCCGAGTCCCTGCGGCCTCTGGGGAGGAGAAGCTCCCTGACGTATGGCACAGCAGAGGGGACTTGGTTTGAGCCAAACCACCGACCACAGGACGCTGCCCTGCCCGTGGCCGCCGAGCCCTACCTGTACCGGGAGGCCGTTTATAACTCAGTGGCTGCAAGAAAGGGGTCTACTCCTGACTTCACCTTCTACGACAGCAGACAGGCAGTGATGTCTGGTCGCAGCCCCCTGCTGCCACGGGAGTACTACAGTGATCCGTCTGGAGCTGCTAGGGTACCCAAAGAGCCTCCCCTCTATCGGGACCCAGGAGTCAGCCGGCCGGTCCCCAGCTACGGAGTGCTTGGCAGCAGAACGTCATGGGATCCAATGCAAGGCCGGTCACCTGCCCTGCAGGACGCCGGTCACCTGTACCGGGATCCTGGAGGTAAAATGATCCCTCAGGGGCGGCAGACACAGAGCAGGGCTGCATCTCCCGGGCGGTATGGACGGGAGCAGCCCGACACCAGGTATGGGGCGGAGGTGCCTGCCTACCCCCTCAGCCAGGTCTTCAGCGACATCAGCGAAAGACCCATTGACCCTGCCCCTGCCAGACAGGTGGCCCCGACGTGCCTGGTTGTGGACCCCAGTTCAGCTGCTGCCCCCGAAGGCAGCACAGGGGTGGCCCCAGGGGCCCTGAATCGTGGCTACGGGCCTGCCCGGGAAAGCATCCCATCCAAGATGGCTTACGAGACTTACGAAGCTGACCTGTCCACCTTCCAGGGTCCTGGTGGCAAGAGGACCGTGCTCCCTGAGTTCCTGGCCTTTCTGCGGGCGGAGGGGCTGGCAGAGGCCACGCTGGGAGCCCTACTGCAGCAGGGCTTTGACTCCCCGGCCGTCCTGGCTACCCTGGAGGACGCGGATATCAAGTCTGTCGCACCCAACCTGGGCCAGGCCCGTGTTCTGAGCCGCCTGGCCAATAGCTGCAGGACCGAAATGCAGCTGCGGAGGCAGGACCGGGGGGGCCCGCTGCCCCGGGCGCGGTCCAGCAGCTTCAGCCACCGAAGCGAACTGCTCCATGGTGACTTGGCTTCTCTGGGCGCTGCGGCTCCTCTGCAGACAGCATCCCCCCGAGCTGGAGACCCGGCTCGCCGTCCCTCCAGCGCACCATCTCAGCACCTCCTGGAGACGGCAGCCACCTATTCTGCCCCTGGCGTGGGCACCCATGCCCCACACTTCCCCTCCAACTCCGGGTACAGCTCTCCCACCCCTTGCGCCCTGACAGCGCGTCTGAGCCCCACGTACCCCCTGCAGGCAGGGGTGGCCTTGACTAACCCGGGCCCCTCAAACCCCCTTCACCCAGGCCCCAGAACAGCCTACTCCACGGCATACACGGTGCCCATGGAGCTGCTAAAGAGGGAGCGCAACGTGGCCGCCTCTCCGCTGCCCAGCCCTCACGGCAGCCCCCAGGTCTTGCGGAAGCCAGGTGCACCCCTGGGGCCATCCACCCTGCCGCCGGCCAGCCAGAGCCTCCACACGCCTCACTCACCGTACCAGAAGGTGGCCCGGCGCACAGGGGCACCCATCATCGTGTCCACCATGCTTGCACCAGAACCAAGTAATACATCCTCCCCGCCTGCCCTGCCTGGGACCCACTGTGCTCACCCCTTCCCTCCTGGCAGGTATCCGCCCCCAGATCATGAACGGCCCCCTGCACCCCCGCCCCCTGGTGGCGCTGCTGGACGGCCGCGACTGCACTGTGGAGATGCCCATCCTGAAGGACCTGGCCACTGTGGCCTTCTGTGACGCGCAGTCGACGCAGGAAATCCACGAGAAGGTGGGCCCACCCTGCCCGGCCGGGGCCTGCACGGGCTCCGACCCTGTGCTCTGTTCCCACGCAGGTTCTAAACGAAGCCGTGGGCGCCATGATGTACCACACCATCACCCTCACCAGGGAGGACCTGGAGAAGTTCAAGGCCCTGAGAGTGATCGTGCGGATAGGCAGTGGCTATGACAACGTGGACATCAAGGCTGCCGGCGAGCTCGGTGAGTGCGAGGCAGCGCTGGCTGCCTGGAGTCTCATCTCCGGCCTTGGCCTCATCCCTTTCAGGAATTGCCGTGTGCAACATCCCGTCTGCAGCCGTGGAAGAGACAGCGGACTCTACCATCTGCCACATCCTCAACCTGTACCGGAGGAACACGTGGCTGTACCAGGCACTGCGGGAAGGCACGCGGGTTCAGAGCGTGGAGCAGATCCGCGAGGTGGCCTCGGGAGCGGCCCGCATCCGTGGGGAGACGCTGGGCCTCATTGGCTTTGGTACGTGCCACCCTCTGCGCTGACCCCCAACCCTCACTCACCTGGACGCTCTGTTTCTGTACAGGTCGCACGGGGCAGGCGGTTGCAGTTCGAGCCAAGGCCTTTGGATTCAGCGTCATATTTTATGACCCCTACTTGCAGGATGGGATCGAGCGGTCCCTGGGCGTGCAGAGGGTCTACACCCTGCAGGATTTGCTGTATCAGAGCGACTGCGTCTCCTTGCACTGCAATCTCAACGAACATAACCACCACCTCATCAATGACTTTACCATAAAGCAGGTAATTTGAAAATAGATGCCATGGAAGCTTCTTGCCTGTAACCGGCTTTTCTTTCCTTCCACAGATGAGGCAGGGAGCATTCCTTGTGAACGCAGCCCGTGGCGGCCTGGTGGACGAGAAAGCCTTAGCACAAGCCCTCAAGGAGGGCAGGATACGAGGGGCAGCCCTCGACGTGCATGAGTCAGAGCCCTTCAGGTGCGTGTTGCCCCAGCCGCCTACCAGGAGCCCCGCTTACTCTGTTTTTTCTACATTTTTCTAGCTTTGCTCAGGGTCCGTTGAAAGATGCCCCGAATCTCATCTGCACTCCTCACACTGCCTGGTACAGTGAGCAGGCGTCACTGGAGATGAGGGAGGCAGCTGCCACCGAGATCCGCCGAGCCATCACAGGTGAGCCCCTCCGTGCCTCTGGCCTGCCAAGGTAATATGATTAATTTTAATCATCTTACCCTAGGTCGCATCCCAGAAAGCTTAAGAAATTGTGTGAACAAGGAATTCTTTGTCACATCAGCGCCTTGGTCAGTAATAGACCAGCAAGCAATTCATCCTGAGCTCAATGGTGCCACATACAGGTGAGAAAAGGAACTGACTTTGTCTCAGCTTGCTTACAAGGCCCTATTTCTGTGTGTTCCTTAGATATCCGCCAGGCATCGTGGGTGTGGCTCCAGGAGGACTTCCTGCAGCCATGGAAGGGATCATCCCTGGAGGCATCCCAGTGACTCACAACCTCCCGACAGTGGCACATCCTTCCCAAGCGCCCTCTCCCAACCAGCCCACAAAACACGGGGACAATCGAGAGCACCCCAACGAGCAATAGCAGAGAATGCCAGAAGGTAATCACTCAGATACACTTGGGACCAAGAGACAGTGAAAAATAGATGAACTAAGAGAAAAAGAATCGGATGGTCTTTGTAACTGATTCTGGACATATGCATCATTGATGTTGCAGTGTTGAAACTACAAGAGCTAGAAAACTGAAGATGTCGTCTGCTTACGGAAGCGCTGAAAGACTAGGATGTGATTTATTAACGACCAACTTCTGTTATTGTGTGTTAAGTTTTTCATCTGTGCATCAAATCACAAAAAGAATAAATAGAGCTTTTTCCTTTATCAGTCCCTTGGGCACAGCAGGTCCTGAACACCCTGCTCTACAATGTTGCATCAAGAGTTCAAACAACAAAATAAAAAATATTAAGAGGAAATCCCCATCCTGTGACTTGAGTCCCTTAAGTCTACAGGGGCTGGTGACCTCTTTTTGCTAATAGGAAAATCACATTACTACAAAATGGGGAGAAAACTGTTTGCCTGTGGTAGACACCTGCACGCATAGGATTGAAGACAGTACAGGCTGCTGTACAGAGAAGCGCCTCTCACATCTGAACTGCATACTGAGCGGGCAAGTCGGTTGTAAGTTCAGTAAAACCCTCTGATGATGCAAAAAAAAAAAAAAAAGTATTAAGTTTCACAAGCTGTTTGTACTCAAATATATTTTCTCAGTTTCAGATCCTCTGCTATTTTATTGAGTGGAAAGTCTTGAGCTAAAAGGGTTCAAGAAGAATAATGTTGCATTTCCTTATGTCTCAGGAAACACTTTTTATGGTAACTTGTCAGATTGTCTATGAACAAACCCACTTTTTTAGACATTGATAAAGTCTTCTTTTCTTCACGTGATATTTTATACAAGAACACTTCAGATGTATTAGATGTGACTGATTTTAACAAATCCTATTAGATTTGTATCAACTAGTTACATGTTCTATTCATAGTCTTTTGTGAATCATTGCCTTTTTGTTTAAAAAGATGGCCTATTTTGAGCCTTTGTATAGGTACATTCCTGTTTTTGTGACAAAAGAAAAACTTTAAAATTGTCCCAAACAGAAAAATAATGGCTATCAGAAGTATGTTTTGTTTTAGTGTGAGTTACCGTTACTGTATTTGTTTATTGTAAAGGTGGACATTTAGCGTTCAGTGCAGTTTTCAATAAAAAGTAATTAAAATTTGTTAAGTTCTGAAATTCAAGTACATCTCACTAATGTAAATGTTCTCTACTTGAGATGTTTAAGGCAATTGCATTGTCAATTAGCCAATTTCCAGCTCTTGTTACTACAGGGTTCCATAACCAGACTCAAGACCGCTGACAATTAATTACCTGTGATAACAAAAAGTTTAATTGAAAAATCAAAACCTCACACAAGTCCATCATTATCACGTCATGCCATCCTTAAGATGCAATGGTGGGTTAGTGCTAAATCAATTCAAAAAAAAACAAAGTTGCTCAACTTTTAGAGTTCTGACTTTAATCTACCCCAAAGCAAAATGACCTGGACCTGGTTCAAGGGAGGGAAGTGAACCTTGAAACTGTTTTGCCAATAACCTAACAAACAAAATGATATTTACAAAGAAGTGTTGCAAATAGTCCCATGAGTTAAGAGCTTGATTTAATGGATCTTCTTTTTAAATAGAATTAAACCTTTATACTAAAAGTATTTGCAAGTGTCAATTAAGTCCAACAATTCCAGGTATGAAACTCCCTCTGAGCTCTTCCTTATACTTCCCTTCCCAATTAAAACAAAACAAGAAAATCATGGTGTCTTAAAGCCTTTGGCTTGCCTGGCCTTGTCTGCTCACTCATTTTAAGGTGGTGGCCCCATCCCAACTCTACCATAAAAGTGTCTATTAACACAAGCTCACATGGAGAGAGACGGCGCTCATAGTTACTGACCTATTACCCCAGGGAACAAAAAGGTAGTTTAACGTCTTCGTAACCACTCATCAAAGAGGCAATGAAATATGCGTGAAAAGGAGGCCAAGCGCACACAGAATATCTTACCTTCACGAATATGTGAAGAAGTCTGGGACACGATGAACCTAAGAGTCAAAAACATAAAAAGGCAGGTCTGAATCCATGGTCCACCTGGGTTTTAATTATTAGATCTTGGTCGCCCAAACAAAAATTTATATATATATATATAAATTTGACCCCAAGGAAGAACAAGTCAAAACAAAATGCCACGCTCTGTTTGCTCTAGAAAAAGAACCATCAAGTCCACAGAGTGCAGGTATGACTTACTCTCCAGAGTCAGTCATTAATGTCTGTCACCTAGCCACGTATAATCATCTTTGAAAAAGGACTATATTCTATCTTGGGACAATAATTATGGCTGTTTTAATAGTTCAAGAGCATAATATAGCATTGATTTACCAAAATTTTTGGCCTTTAACAGCCAGTCTATGAAAACCATTTAGAGCCCCATTCCTGTCTGTAGCCTAGGAAATGGAACCATCTTTAATTCTTTCCCACAGGGAAGAATGCTGCACCTATCACACTATGTGGTCAGGGTCACTGATTGATAATAAATAAATAAATAATAGAGCGCTCAGGGGAAACAACACTCACCAGACCACAACACACAGTAGAAGCTAAGTGCTGAGCGTGTACTCTGGACAACGCTGGCTGCAATGCAGACTGCAATGGCTACATGCTTTTCCCTCTAACAATTCTCTTTGGCTTTTTCAATTGGGAGGGCAGATTTTGCTTAACAGGCAACTAGAACAGGATCTCTGCCCACTAAAAAATTATCCCTATACATAGAGAAATTACTACAGATGCTAAGTAGTCAGAATGCTAACATTTTCTACAAACTTGATTACTTATTGGCCAAAATGAAAGCAAACAGCCAATTTTTAACAACACATTCACCACTTGAAACAAACAGCAGCATTTACATTATATCAAAGATTCATTTCTACAGAATCGTACTAAAAAATCATTTTTCCTGCAAGATTTAGCATGCAGCAAAAAATGATCTTTTCATCCTGGGAACACCTTTTTACTGAGTTTTCGGGGGGAAAGAACTAAAGACATGACAGTTTTGTGGGTATTTTTCTATTTTTAGTATTCTGGCAGCAAATTTGAGGTTGTACACATTTCATTATCAACTAAACAAAACAAGAAGCAAGCAAATACTTTAAGGTTTTCACAGCCTTTTTCATCACAGGGAAGGAAAAAACTGTGTGTGTGTGTGTGTGTGTGTGTGTGTGTGCGCGCGCGCGCGTGCGTGTGTCGTCTTTCCAAATTCCTGGCCACATCAATAGTCTAGAAAGTGCTTATCAGGACACCAAATATTTCTGTGTTCCTGAGATAGGTCTGAAATTTTTACCCAGTATTGAATGTATACCTGAAGTGGTCAAATAATACTTCTTATAAAAAAGTTTTTCTACCTAAGATTATAGTTTTAACTTTAAATTAAAGAATGGCCACAATTAACCAACATGCAAAAATTCTCAGACTAAACACTGAGAAATTCTTCATACAATGCATTTGCCACCTTATTGCATTTTTAAAATCTTTATTCTGTAGTGAATTGGTATTCCCAATCTGCCTAAGCAAAGGCATGCCCTTCTAACAAGATTTGCTTAGAGCAGAGGTGATAGAAGGAAGAATCCGAAGACCCTCTGGCATGGCAATCTGGGAGCAGCACATTGTTGATGGAGTCCAAGTGAGCACATTTCACACAATTCATTTAGTGACAAGTGGGCTTGCTCCCTTTTCATCCAGGAAAAAAACTACTCACAGACCACTGCCCAGAATCTGGAATAAGAACCCTCATTTTAAGGTATTCTTCCCAACAAATAAATATCTAAATATTGAAAGGGGGCATATCAGAAAACTTAAAGACACAATAACCAAAACCAAAACCCTCTTCAAAACAAGTAAGCAATGTCTGTATTTAGTTCACTCTAAAACATTCTTAGCTTTTCTTGCAGTTTGTTCCTAAAAGATTTGATTGGGCACAAGAGGAACGAAATTATTAATAAAATAAAAGCTTATTTTTGTTTTGCTGTGGATAATCGGTACAAAACGTTTCCAGATCTGAGACTTAGATGGATCTTTTAAGGTGAAAGTAGAATGCCAGGTTCTACTGAAATAATATCTGAAAGGAACAAAGAGCCATTTGCCATGTGCTTTTTCTAAGTGCCCATGCTGGAAAAAATTTTCTCAATAATATGAAGATGCTGGTACAACTTTTCCTATTAAACAATGTCTTACACAACCACATGCGTTACATTTATAGACAGATTTACAATTTGGAAGGAAAAAAAGTTCTGTCTTAATAAAATTAGTTTTTTTTACAAACTGTAGTCCAACTAAAGTTCTCTGTCTCCTCACGCAGCAGAGGCATTATCTCCATAAGGTGTGTGTGGTCCAGGAAAACACTTCCCCGAGCAGATCCTGCCAGATTTGGTTCATTCCATGATGTCGACTCTGCTTGGAGCACCACACTAACTTTAGGGTCATTACAGATCTGATGCCTTGGTCTTCTGCTGTTTGATTTTTTTTTTCATTCATCTTCATCATCCTCATCTTCCTCTCCATCAGACAGGGATGTACACGGCCGGATCTGTCGGTAGCGGTCAAGCCATTTTTCTACCATCTGAGTGACCAGGGGGTGATTTCGCCGCCGAGAACTCTTCTGCATGGCAACCAGAACTCCCCCCTCCGTCACACAGCAGTCCAGCCACTCCCTGAGCAGTTTTTCTTGCTGTTCCTCATTACCTAGCTTTTGGAGGAATATGAAGACAAAGGGAAAATCATACAACAGATCAGAGACTTGGTAGGAATGTGACATGGAAACCTACAGCTGGTATGCTAACTCATGAAAAGGCCAAAGCAATCAACTTTTCACATGGTTTTGACCTCTTGGAAGTTTTGTGATTAAAGTCCAGTTTGCTCTGGTTAAATTTAAAAAGACATAAATGGGAAATTTCTCAGAAAAAAACTAAAGAGGAGCACACTAGAGGGTAATTTGTTAGATAAAATAAAAAACAAATGTCCTAATAAACTGATCCTGGCAAGCCACAGCTTCAAACACATGACAAGGTAAGTTTACTTAGTCAATTATGTACAAGCTGAAATTATACAAGTTACGGTCTATGAACTTTTTTTCTTCATGTTGTGATTATAAACGTTTTATAATTACTAGTATATTAAATAAAAGACCAATACTTTTATAAGAATACTGGCTTTCTGAAAGAGCGTTGTTTTTGTA